TTACATTCAAGGCACAGAATGTCAACTCCTGACTGGGCCTCCTCCTCTCTCCTTTCACAAGAGCGCCTTTAATATCCCCTAGCCTACATTTCCGGGCTCATGAGTCACTGAGAAATGAGCTCTAAGTTTCTCTTAGAATGCTGCTCAAATAGCTCCTCTACAGCATTCAAGGATCTGGCCCCAAAATACCTCTTTAGCCCAATACCCCCCGCCCCCTGCACCATGCCAACAAACGGAATTATCCATGATTTCTAGGCTTTGTCTTCTCGCTTTTGCTACCCCTTCCACACACCTCTTCTGCAATCCTCCTCTCCTAAATCCCATCAGGCCTTCAAGACTCTGCTCAGCATCCCCCGCCCAGGAAGCCTTCCAGGTTTCTGCGAGGCAGAAGTGATCGGTTCGGTTTTTCCGGGTGCCGTTCTAGCACTCCGTCGTTCTTTCACAGGACTTATCACCTCCTTCCCGGTATCGCAGTTATTTGTGTTCTCGTCTTATCTCTCACACCAGAGCCTAAGCTCCTCGGGGGAGGGGACCGGGGCCCGCTTCACCTTTGAATCCCTCCGGTGCGGGCCGACTACGGCGCCTGCACGCAGTCTGCGCTTGGGGTGGTTCCATTGAACTCCAGAACGCTCCGACCGCCCAATTCCTAACCAGAAATCAGTTAGGCATTTTCCTGAATTGGTCACAAAGCTGGTATCTGCCTCCCGACAACAGGAAGTTTACCAGGGGCGGGAGCGAGGCGCTGAAGCCCGGGTGCAGCCGGTGACAGTTGACCCGGCCCGCACTTCCCCGCCCGCCCGACTCCGGCCCGGACCACCACGCGCCGCCAGCCCCGCCAGAGAACCACGGGGGGAGAGGCAGGAGCGCCTGGACTGCAGGCCCCCGGGCGCCCCACGCCGGCGAAGGCAAAGGGAGCGTCTCAGCGAGGGACCGGAGCCGAGCCGGGCGGAGAGGGCAGGCTGGGCCCGGCTGCTCCCGGGGGCTCCGGGGACAAGCTGGGCCGGGGCCGCCGCCACCCAGGAAAATGGAGGCAGCCCCGGGGCCGGTGAGGGCCCAGCGGGGCAGGCGGAAGCCGGGCAGGCGTCCGCACCACGAGCAGGGCCGGCCGGGGGTCACTCACGGGGCTGGGCCGGGCGTTCCCTTCTCTGCCTCCGCGTCGTCGCTGTCCCCGTCCTCGGCCGCCGCCGCTTCGGGCTGCTCGTTCGGTCCCCGCGGAGTGGCTCGGACGCTCGGCCCCTCCGTTGTCTTCCGCCCGCTCCTGCTCCCGGCGACGGGCTCCCGCGGCGGCGGCGGCTGCGCGGGCGGACGGCTGCCCAGGGGCTCCCGCGGCTGCCGCCGCGCTGCTGCGCTCGCTTGGGCTGCGGCTGCTGCTGTGGGGCCCGGCGCCGCCTTAGTCTTCGCCTGTGCCCCCGCCCCGGCGCCTGAAGGCTCTGTGTCTCCCAGGCCGCGCCGCTCCCCGAACCCCTCGCCCCGCTTGCGGCCCGAGCCCGGCTTTGACGTGCGCACTGCGCAGCCGCCGAGGACGCGACGTCGGGCGGTGCCGCAACGCCCCCTTCCGCCTCGGGCGCCCCCGAGCGGCCGGCGGACTCAGGGCGCCGCAAGTAGGCGCGAGGCCCGAGCGGGAGGGGCCGCAGAGAAAAGCAGAAGCCAAGCCCCGCAGTTCCTCTTCCTCCGCCGCAGCTTCCAAGGCGGGGCTCAGCCCTTTCTCCTCCGCCTGAGCGCTCTTACTGCGGGAATCGCACGCCCACTTTCAACGACCACTTCCTCAACTCTTCAAGCTTAATTCTGCGAGAGGCCGGGATCCCACTTTGTGCAGACCGATTCTTACTTTCTTGGAGCAGATCGCTTCATTTTAGCATCCAGGGGGACACAGCATCCAGGGGGACAAGTGCCAGAACGTTCCAGATTAATGGGAATATTCCTATTTAAATCAGCAACCTGGATTTAAGTCCTGCTCCACCATTTGCTATCTATGGGCTGTTTCACGTCCCTGTGCCTGGATTTCCTCACACATTAAAAAAAAAAGTGTGTAATAATATAGTGGTACCAGCCACGGGCTTCTGAGGATGAACGGGACAGTGCATTGCAAAGCTCTGACAACGGAGCCTGGCACATACAAATGCCATATGTGTGTATTTTTGTTTCTTTGTTTTTAATGTGTAACTGAACTACTTTTTAAGCGCCTCCTGTACGTCAGGGATGGGGCAGTGAGCGAAACAGTCCATGCTCCTAGCACAAACAGTTGACAAATAATTGACTAATAAACCTACAGGTATGTATAATACTGGACAATTGGGCCAGGCGCAAACTAACTTTCACATTTTTTCTTCCTCAAGCCTGAATTGGCATCACCAAGAATTAACACCCGACTGCCCAAATCCCTGTCAGGACTGTGGGTTGCCTTGCAGCTGGCCTTTTCTCCCAGAATCTGAAGGAGTTCTACAAGCTGAGGCTTAGCGATTTGGCATAAACCTTGAAAGACTCAGCCCTTCAGGATACCATGAATTCTCCCTGGACAAGCTGCTGCCTGGACCACTAAGGAAGCCCAGCAAAATGCTCAGGCCATGTATGCCCTTTCGTGACAAGTGCCAAGATTGTGGACAATATCACAAGACATTGACAGCTTTAAGAAACTCAAAAACTGGTGCTGGAAGATTTTCTTCTGCTAACCTCTTGGAATTCACTGAACCAGCTAATTCTCAGATTCAACTACTGGCTTTTACTTTAATGTAACTTTTATATTATTATTTCGTTATTTTAGTTAAGAAATGTCTCTACCTTTCTGTGTTTCAGAAATGGCAAAGCAGATGACCGCAAAAGGCCACACTGCCCTCCCAGTTTCTTCCAGAAGACTGGTCTTCATCCTGCCTCATGACTCCCATAGACTCCAGGGTGCCTCCCTCTTTTTTTTTTTGAGACAGAGTCTGGCTCTGTCATCCAGGCTGGAGTGCAGTGGCGCAATCTCAGCTCACTGCAACCTCTGCCTCCTGGGTTCAAGCGATTCTCCTGCCTCAGCCTCCGCAGTAGCTGGGACTACAGGCATGCACCACCATGCCTAGCTAATTTTTTTTTTTTTGTATTTTTAGTAGAGACGAGGTTTCACCATGTTGGCCAGGCTAGTTTCAAACTCCTGACCTTAGGTGATCTGCCCACTTCGGCCTCCCAAAGTGCTGGGATTACAGGCATGAGCCACCGCGCCTGGCCAATGCCTCCCTCTTTTACCTTCGTCTGCAAAATCCCAGGCCCCCTTCCTTTTCTTTGAGATGTCCCTCATTAATGAGCATTCTCTTCATGGCACTAGCTTGAATAAAACCATCTCCTTAATCGTCAAGTGAATTTCGTCTGTCACAGTGCCAGCGACGAACTCTCATAAGGGCAGCCAGCACTTCGCCCCTGACTGTCCTGCTGGAGTGACAACCATCTGTGCTGAGCCTCTTTGCAGTCCTCCTGTGGCTCATCCCTCGGACAGCCGCCCTTTCAACATCTCAGGTATGAGCAAGTTCAGAGAAGGAAGTGTGGCCAATTCATCAAACTGAAACTTGATTTCTTTCAGGCTGAAGATCTCTGTGTACAGTCACAATCTTGGTGCAGCTTCTGCAGACCCTGGTGCATCCAGTCATACCAATTCCACATCCACAGCACATGCTACTAGCCACTTCCAGGATCATTAAAATACATTTCTGGCCATTTCTGGACCCAGTCCAAAGATAAAGACTGACTATGCAACAAACAAATGACAGATTAAAGGAGACAAAAATTACTTTCACAATGTATAATTACCAACAATGTAACATTTTATTAAATGTGTCTGTAGTCTGCATATCTGTGTTGACTATTGGTGTTCAGTGGCCC